AGACCTAAAAATGGGAACACAGGATTGTGGGAATAGGTTAGGATTTCTCAGTTTCCAAATTTTTCTGTGAGACTTTTATGCTAACTCTAGCACGGCTTATGTAAAATGTTCGTGATTTGGGGGTGGATCTAAACCACCTCAGATCTATAACCTCTGAGATAAGTGGGGCTGAGCTGCCAGAATGCCATCCGCCATTTATCCCACCCAGAGACACAGGGGTAATTGTGGTTCTGATGCAGCCAGTTCGCCTACCCTGTAACGCTTATTTGCTAAAATAAACCAACCTAAGAGCTAGCCATCCAATGCAGAGGGCAGGGCCATTTTCGGTGCAGAACATACCTGGCCTAGCCAAGGGTGACAGGGTCCTGCCTTCAAAAACAGGCCAGTCACATGAAAGAGTGAAGATGGGCGCATGTGGAGGAGGACAACAGGCCACTGCCTGAGGCCTTCACATTTAAGCTACACAAAAATGCTTTTCCAGGTGAGCAGAGCTCTCGGGCTGCCTGCTTGTGACCCCTGCTCCTGTCAGTCACGAGAACAGGGCGAAGGAGGCGAAAACAGTGCGGAGAATAAGTCCGTAGGACAGTGAGTTCGGAAAATGCCTTCTTCAGTGTTCCAAGGTGCCCACGTGAACTGAGGAGGGCAGAGCAAAACCCCTTATTTTCGGGTCTGTGCAGGGTCCCCGCTAGGAAGGGGCAGCCCTTGAGTTTCATGTTGGTCGGTTATTAAGCGGCTCCCCCGTGAGCCCCGCCCAATGCCTGTGCGCTCAAACTAGCAGCGTCCGAGGAACGCGTTAACTGGGAGAAGTGAACTGAGGGGGTCCGGCGGCCGCTGAGGAGGGGAGCGCGCGGGAGGAGGGGCGAGGAGCCCGGAGGCGGGCGCGGCTGGCAGCTTAGAGGGCCCGGGCGGAGGCCTGAGAGCAGGGCTGGAGGGGCGGAGGACCGGGGAGACCCGCCCGCGGCGTTCCCGGCCGGTTCTGAGCAGGCGCCGTGGCAGCGCCCGCGCCCCCTGCCCGCCCTCCGCCGTCGCCAGGACGCAGGCTCGCGTCAGGGCTGGCGGTAGGGCCCGCAGCTGTCGGCCTGGCGTCTTCACCCCGCGCAGTCGGCCTCGCCTAGCCTTCTCGCGCCTGACTGGCCGGACCCTGCCCCTGGCGGAGGTAACTGCCCGCGGATTCCTTACCCCGCGATCCTGGCCTCCTCGTAAGCTCCCCGGACCCGGGCGTCCTCGGTCTCCCCTCATCTACTCTTCTGTCGGGCAGGTCCGCGACCTTCCGCCTCCCGGGCCGTCTCCCGCCGCACCCGGCCCTGGTACATCCCCACTACCCAGTCCGGGCCCGTCCTCGCTCTGGGCCTACCCCAGCCTCCCAGCGTCGCCTGCTGACGGAGCGCGGGAGCCCCAAGGGGCCGGGGTCACCCGGCCGGCGTGGGTGGTGCCAGGCTCGGGCCACACCTCGGCACCGGACCCGAGTCCCCCAGCTTCTCGAGCAGGATCCGGAGGAATAGAACGTCAATTTTCCTCGCTCTTAGCAATTTTAAGATTGACTAATGGATTTAGGGTATGTCAGTGCATAAAGTTCCCAGTATTTTTCATTTATATTTTATTACTATTATTGTTTACAGAATCTTGGGACTGTTTTACTTAATTGGTCATTGATAGCTTAACAAACATGGAGATAAGATTAGAAATCTTGACATCAACAGGTATTAAGCAGAAAAAACCATGGCCACGTGTCTCCTGGTTGGGAAAGGTAGGTTTTTCTTTATTCATGCAATACCAGTTCTCTTGAGTCCTTCACATGTTTCTTCTCTTAGGAAAAAGAAGCCGTTTTTCTTTTGGATGATAAATTCATAAATGAAATTAATTTGCTATCAGGAAAGATAAAGAAGAAAATTCCTAGTCTGCAGCCTTTCTTGAAGGATGTTATTGTCCTAACAACATCCAGTAATGGTTAAGTAGTACTGATATTTTCAAATGGCTAATTGTAAGTATTGCATTTCATTTTTGGAAACAGATGCCTGGCTGGCTGGGGTACTAACTACAGGAGAGCTTTTCCTTTGGAACAAAGATCAAGATTGTTTGAAAACTATACCAATAACTGAAAAGCCTAAGGAAATGATCAAAGCTACAGTCGGTGGGAATTTTTTTATTTGTTTAAGTTGGTTTAGGCTTAATTACTTTTTTTGTTACTTTTTTAGCAAGCTCTTTGAGACTGTACTTGTATGTATCTGGAAATGGGAAAAGAATTGTGCTCATAACACCTTCTGGATGCATATTTCTTTGGGAATATTTGGAATTAAAGAATATCTTATCTTCTAAAAGCCTTTCATTGGCGGGTCGGTGGTCCCAGGTCATACCTGAAGAAGCAGTTCTCTTGCCTTCCACCGAAGATAAAGAAGCTGTAGTGAATGCTGTTTTTATAAAAAATGAGGTAAAATCAGTCTCAGACTCTTATCTGTGAAGTTTATACTAAAGTATATTAAATTTATCTACAGTTATTTGGAGACTGCTGCCTGTGTTCATTTACTTTTTATTCTGGGGAATGCCTGAAGTTAACATTTCTAGCAATTCGGTGGCATGAGAATGTATTTACATCTGTAAGGTGAGGTAAATGTTTTCTTCTTCCTTTTCTTATTTTGTTTTCAATTATTTCATTACTTTTTTAGATCATTGCCATACCATGTTCATTGGGCTCAACAAGACTGTCATCTCTGTAGTTTAATTCCTAAATGTGAATCAGTAAAGTCAAGAGGAGCTCTAATTTCTGCCTTTTCAAGAGATGGCCTTACCCTGGCAGTAACTCTTAATCAGAAAGACCCCAAGGTCAGTAAATATCTGTCTTAGAAAGTAATCTAAATAGTTTTCTTGTCTTTTTTTTCCTTTCTAGGCAACTCAGGTATTATTTATAAACACACTGAATTTTGTTACTCTCTGTGGTAGCCTTAAAGGATGTAGTAACAAGAGTCCCGTGGTTCCAGCTACACTTATTAGGTAAGAACTCTTTTGTCTGTCTTTTTTTTCTTCTTCTAAACATGTTGTCTCTTATTTATTATAGGTCCTACTGGGTAGGTGATATCAGCTGGACGCATGATAGTCTTTTTCTGGCTTGTATGTTAAAACGTGGCTCTCTGGTTTTATTGACCTGCCAAGGTGAATTGCTAACATTAATTACATTTGGTTGCTCTATAGAATTTGGCCCAGCAGAATTTATTCCTCTTCATCCACTAATAACGTATAGGTGAGACATTTGAATTGTGTTAATTTGTTTATCTGATTCTTGTATTTTGATGTTTGTTTACTAGACCACAGCAGTTTACGTTTCAAGATTCAAATAATTCTGTTGATTCATCAGCTTCTGATAGTGACCCTATGAGACAGAGATTTTCTATAAAAGCACACTCACGGTTACCCTACCTCGTTATATCTGATGGATATATGGTCACAACCCTTCGATTTCTTGATAGCCTATCTCCATCAGTACACATGAGATCACTTCTACTTGATTCAACCCAGAGGCTTGAGAAAATATATCAAAGTGTGATATTGTCTAAGGTATAGTGCTTTTTTATATCATTGGGGAAAGTCTCTTGGAAATCTTTCATCTTTTCTTCTTTAGCCAAAAGGCAAAGGACTGAACTTGCGATCACTGAATTCCCTAAGGTCTAGCCTGTTAGAACACCAAGGAAATGAAAGTTCAGCCGATTTCACTGTCCCCAAATTCTTGCAGGCAGAAGAAACAATAAATGAAAATGCAGCAGATTTTCAGGTACTTAGCAGCAGAATTTTATTTACTTGGAATTAAGTATCATTTTTTTCCCCTCATGTTTTAGGATTTTGAAGCAGAAGAAACTAACGAAGGCAGACACTTTCCAGACAACTTATGTCCTTTTTGGAACAAAAGAGATGATGTGCTGTGTAGTAGTATGAAGGAAGGAAGATTGGAATTTGCATCTATGTTTGATACGATACATGCAAAGGATGATAGTGAGGAGACAGATAGAACCATTACAGAACTGCATTCTATCCAGAAAAGTCTACTTGCAGCGTGGACTATAGGAATTTCAAAAACTGTGACAGAAAAAAATTTAATGTTAAATTACATAGTAGTTTGTATCACTCATTTTTTTTACATTCTTCAATTTATAAAATGTCCTTTTCCTAAACTTGATCTTGTTTTAAGCAAAAGCTCAAGACATAATGCATGGATACTTTGTATCTTTCAACTTTTTCATCAGTGTTTATCAATCCATTATTGGGATATAAGATACAAACAAGATGTGGGGCATTTGATAAAGCTGACCTCAAATACTGTAAAACTTTTGCTGACTCAGCAACAAAAGGGTCAGTTATTCTCAGAGAAACTTTTAGCTTGTTTTTATTTACTCAAAATGGTAGCTGACAATTTAAATGGTGTATACATTCTTCAACCTGAAGTTATTTCAGCATCAGCTGATGGAAGTAAAATAACAGCTCAAGACTCATTGGTGGTACCTATTTTTCAGATGTTTCAAGATAGTGGTTTTCAGAAAAACTGGTCTTGGAACTCATTTTTCAAGATTCATCCTCAAGTAGTAAATCCTGTGCAACAGCCAGGACACAGGTATAATCACTTATTTTAATACTGGGATACTATGCTTTTGATAATTACCTGATTTTATGTGCAGATTGCTTATTCTCTGGAGAATACTGTACAAAAAAACTTTATGGTATCAAGCACAATTAAATCGAAGAGTTCCTGAAGCTGATAGTCAGTTAACTGAAAAGATGACACATGAAGCATCTACTGTCAAGTCCCTGTTATGTCATTTGCAGGCTAACCTACAGAGTACTGGAGATTGCTTGAATCAAACCTTAGAACTTAAATCTATCAATGGTCAGTATCTTATGAATATTTTCTAACTCCATCTATGACTAATTGTTGGTTAAAAACTTTCTAGGGGAAGAATGTTTTTTATTAGGATCATATGAAAAGTCTGTTCAGCTGTGGAAAAAAGCTCTACAAGAAATCGAAGAGAAAGGTAAGAGAGTGTTAAAAAATATGTGCCATAATTACTTTTAAGGTGAGCTTACTTCTTGTTTCAGGAGGAAGAAGGACGTATTTTCTTCAGATACGCTATTATCTTTCTCTCTTATACTGCCACCTCTATAGCTATAATTTAAATGATGCTCAAGGATTGTGTGATCAGCTAGCAAGAGAAATCCTGAGATGGTCCCAACTACCTGTAAAAGAAAATAAAGATTTTTCAGGTATGCTTTTTTTTTTCTTTCTTTGTATTTTTCAATCTTCTTAGGTCATTGCTGTATTCCTTAGGTGCTGCAAAGTCTCATTTTGAGTGTGGAATGGTGGGCGGTGTTCATCCTGAGGCAGCAGTGAGAGTCGTCCAGTCCATGGCTCGTTTCATGGCTGCCTATTTCACCAATCAGCAGCTTTGCATTTTGCCCCCTCATCATGTGAATGTTCTTCCCCCACTTCATATTAAAACAGGTAATGTAGTAAACAAATCCTTTTTAAACTTTGTAATAATCCATTTTTAAAAATTTACTCACAGAGCAGTCCTTTCGACTTATTCCTCTGCAACACTCTAAGGTGGCCAGTGTTGTTAGAGATCAGAATCTCTCTAATGTGTGGACAGTTGAATATGCACTTGAATTACTATTTATTGGTGGCCTGGTTCCAGAGGCTGTGTGGTTGGCATATAAACTTGGAGACTGGAAGACGTCTGTTTCAATTGGTGTGGCTTTCCAGCTGTTCTGTAAACGTGATAGCAATTTCATGAGGTATGGATTTTTAGGCAATTTTAAGATATAGTGATTCATTTCCCTTAATTTGATGTCATTTCAGGTCCAAGAAAAAGAGTCTGAATCTACCACTCCGTATGACTCCAGCACAGATTTTTCAGGAAAAACTGCAGTGTGTTTTAGGTCAACCAGCCTCTTTGGAAGCAAAAAATGAAATGGGCTCAAAATATAAACAGTTTACAGGTGTGTTATGTATGTATAGTCTGATTCGTGTCTAACTATTTTACCAAATTTTTGTATTTGATAGATCCCATTGAAGAGGAAGATGCAAATCTGCTATTTGGTTCAGTACAAGAAGTACTGAAAGCATCAGTTATGGCCGATGCAGATATTCTTTCGGAGACATTTCAACTTCTGATAGACTCTGCCAAGGACTTCAGTAAAAGACTGTGGGGCTTAGTGCCATTCGGCTTGTATCTTCCAGCTCCTCCATTGTACTGTCCCCAGCCAGCTATTCTTAGTGAAGTAAGCTTATAGCATTAACTTTTAAATTAATTGCCACTAAAATGGATTGTTTTATTTTCCTCAGGAAGATGGTGATGATCTTCTTTTAAAAGCTGAAAAAAATAATCGCCAGAAGGTATCTGGAATCCTTCAGCGTGTTCTCCTGCTTTTCCGGGCGGCTCAGTGTTCTTTTCCTGTAGCACAGTGGTATATATTGCAGTTGAGGTGGGCAAGAAAAGTCATGCAGAAGGTATGGAAATATCTTAGTCATTTACATGCTGTAATTAACATGTTCGGTTATTCTTTACTTTTAGATTCGAATGAAAGGATCCCTTCCTTCACTGAGTCCTTTTCCTCAGTCATTACTTAATTACTGTAAAGGAGGTATCGCATTTTTTAGACCTGGAGCAGCTGGAGACCACAAGCTTGATGAAGTTTCCATTAGAGCAATAGGTTTGTCCAAAATGAACTGCTTGCTTAGAGTAGATTTTCTTTCATATTTGTGTTCCTGCTTTAGGTTGCTTCAGAGAACTTTGTGCTCTGTGTTGGATGCTGCATGTCCGTGATAAGTTATCCTATAGTTGCAGGCAATATCAGAAAGCAAGAGAAAATGTAAAAGGAGAAAAGGTATTTACCAGGGCAAAAATAAGAAAAATGAAAAGGAAATGAATGTTTTTCAATATCCTTTTAGGACCTTGAAGTGGAGTTTGATTCTTGTATGATTGAGCACTGTCTTAGTGCAGTGGAATGGGCTTATAGAATGCTGCCTTTCTCTCGGTTTTTTAATATGGAAGAACTTATTCAGGATATAATTTTGAGCCTTATTGGAGAACTGCCACCAATCAGAAAGGTAATGTGCTTGTAGGTGAAAGTAAACTACATCTCATAAAACTTAAACAATTTTTTTTCTGAAGGTAGCAGAAATTTTCGTGAAAGCATTTCCCTATCCTGAGGACGTGAGGGTTCCTTTAAGAGACAAATATCACTCTCTTCACCAGAGACTCAGACACTGTGTTGTGAAAGGTATTATTTGTTGTTTCTCAGATAGCTAACAGAACACTAAGACTTTTTATTCTTTTCTTTCCAGGACCCCAGACTGAGGAAATGATGTCTGTTGTCATGCATTCTATCCAGAAAGTGAGGGTGAAAGCTCTAAAACGTGTGCAGAGAAATATAGGCTCTTTTGAAGTGAATATATGGGAACCAATTGAAGAAGAGAAACCAGATGAGGCTCCAGGTGTTGACAGATATTCCCTGGGGACTAGTTTGAGCAGAAGTACACTCACAGAACTAGGAGATTCTGTGGTTCACAGTGATGCAGATACGTTCTCTGAAGCTTTGTCGGTTGAAGAAAAAAGTAGGATAAATATCTATCAAAGGTACAATTGAGATCTTTTAATCACTGGCATTCTAATTTTGTCTTATTTTATTTTTTTGCTATAGAAATGCCCCAAATCACATGGAATTAACATCAATTCATAAGCCAACTGATAAAAGGAAAATGTGTAATCAGAAAGAAAATCCTACAAAGAAAGAAGATCATGAAAAGTTATCACAAAATACACTTCCTGTAATAGGTGTTTGGGAATTTGAACGTGATGATGATGAATATATTAAATTCCTTGATCTGTTTTTGAGTTACATTCTTGAAAGAGACCTACCTTATTCCAGGGATGCTGACATTCCATTTCTAACTAGTTTTTCTGGAAAGCTTAGAGAACATGAACTTAATTCTTTACTTTTTGATGTACATACAACATTAAAACGACATCAGAGCAAAACTAAAAGCCAGAATGTGTTTAGAGCTGGTTCTTGCTTTGTTGTTGCTCCTGAGTCCTATGAATCAGAAAAATCATCCTCTTTAAATGATGAATATGGCATGCATTTAGAAAACCAGAAACTTTCATCATCAGTACTGGTTAATCAAGGGATCAAACCTTTTTTACAATATCCTTCGAATGAAGTCAATAAGAATGAAGGAATGAGTGGATTATTTGGTTTAAAACAAAGGTCAATTTACAAAATACAAGATGACACTAGAGAGAAATGTCTAATCCAGAGATCATCAAACCACATTTTTTGGACTCCCAAGTCCATTAAAACTAGAAGATGTATTTTCAAAGCTATTCAGTGCAATGATATTAACCCTCAAGAAGATCTTCCTTTAGCACTAAACACTTTTGGCAGTATAGGAAGACTGCTGGAATGGATGATAAGGTGGTCTAATAGAAGGCTACTCTGTGATTCTGGTATAACTGAGTCATCCTCTGAGTACAGTCCAGTAATTCGTGTAAAGACCTCTACAGCTGCCATTCTTACATCATTATGGCTTTTGGAACAACCCTATTTTGCTACATATAAGGCAAAAAATGCCATTATTAAGGTAAGCATATCAATTGTTTATTACTTACAAATAAATACTAAATACTTTAAATGGTTTGCTTTAGATGGTAGAGAATCGTGACACTGGGTGTCAGATTGGACCCAATATTGAGAGGGAGAGCAAATCAGATGCTGGCGGTTCAGTTGCAGTAGCAACTCCAGGTGGAACTGAGGAAAGAAATGGTCAGAATAAATCTTGTCAAAATATCTTGAAGTAAGTTGCCGATTATACTCTTCTTTTCAATAAGTTGTAATTTTAGTTGCTGCATTTTTTTCAGTAGAATGCCAACTGAAGCAAAAAATCCTGATATAAAAGAAATCAATGATGATATTATTTCCATCACTCATAATACTAAAAAAGAATTTATAGATATTGATGAGAATCTTTTAGAAGTAGAAGCATTTACAGAAGAGGAAATGGATATGCACATATCAGACTATGAAGGTCAGTTCATTTAGATAATCTATTTTTTTGGCTCAGTTTTCTCTTCATCTTCACTTATCGCTAGAAGACATTGAAGAATCTGTTGGAGGTTTCAGAAGTCCCAGTCTTGCCATTTGCATGATGACTTTACCACAGCAGTTAGAAGAAGTAAGTCAATAAATAGTGGATATAATTATTCTGTTTTCTTTTTGGGTACTATTCATTTTAACAGGAGTTCACAGAAGAGGTTCAGTGTCAAAGGGAAGAACCACTGGAGACAATTATGGAGGAAAAATCGACTGAACAAAAAGGGTAAGGGGGAAAAAAGTATGACAGTGATTGTCCTTACTAATCACCTGTTAATTTTTATTGATAGTATGATCGAAGCCTTTTCACATCCTGGGCATACCACTCCTCAATCAATGCAAGTAGATACGAGTTCAGAAATTTCTAGGTAAGAAGTTTTGCCTACTATACCATTTAAAAGCATGTTTTTTATTTAAATGCTTTCCACGCAGTGCACAGATTTCTACATATAAAGAAAAATCTTCCTCAGTTCCACTTCTGATATCAAATGGAGTCAATGTTGCTTCACAACCACCTGCTCCAACACCTCAGAAGACCCAGAGAAATGAATTCACGGCTCAGTTACCAGATTGTTCGGAGTCCGTTAGGCAGATGCTGCAAGATGAAATGTTTAAATTAGTTCAGGTAAGCACATCTCTATATAAGTAAGTAAATCTAAGATATCGCTTCAATTTTTGTTTTATTCAAGCTGCAACAGATCAACTTCATGAGCCTAATGCAAATAGTAGGATCATCCTTTGCTAATCTCCCAGATACACAACAACTTGTACAGCAGTCTCAGTCTGTGCATTTAGGGGAAAGCCAAGAATCAAACCTAAGAGGATGTGGTGATGTTGAAGACAGCAACAAAAATCTTAAGGAGAGATTTTTTATTAAACCACAGTCAATGGGAGAGAACGCCAGAGAGCCTCGCAAGAACAGCCCACACTGCCATGAAGGAACTATCCCATCTGGTCAAAATAGTACTGGAAACGTACAGGTAATGTATGTAAAAATACCATTAATGGCTGGTAAACTTACATAATATCTTTTTTCTCTTCCAGAATGTTCCACATGGGAGTATTCCTTTATGTCAATTAAATGGCCAGCCCCGGAAAAAAGGACCAATTCCATCATCTCAAAACTTACCATCCACTTCGTTTTATCCAGCTCCTGCTGGAAATACTCACCTCTACCTTTTGTCCACACCTTCTGTTGTTCAGAAGGCACCTAGACTTATCCCACATGCAAAAACATTTAGTCCTGGTGATGGCTTTCCTTTGCTTCAATTTAAGTCTAAACAAGAATTCCAGCCCCTTTTCTTACATACAGGAAGTATTCCACAAGTTCCCTTCAGGCCTTTGCCACAACCAAGAGAGGCTTGGGGATTATCTGACTCCTTCCAACCTGCTCTGCCACAGAGAGCAGCACAAACTACTCCAGCATCCCATTTGAATGTAAGCCAGTATAACACTGAAGCCAGAAAAAAAGAAGTTGAGCAGAAGACGTGGGCAGAAACTGTAATTACAGAAATTCCTAATCATGTGAACTTGGATCAATATGTTGGACAAGAAAATTTGACACCTCAACAGGACTCTTCAGTGTTTATAAAACCAGAAAAACTATTTGATGTTAAGCCAGGGACCCTTGAGATATCTCCTCACCATTCCTTTGGACTTCCGTTACTATACCTGCCACTTAAACCTCCTAATATGTTTCCATCAACCTCAAGAGCATCTATTACAGTTCCCTCAACACCTATCCAACCTATAGCAGAAGAAAGAAAATACCCAAGATTGTCATTACTTCATTCACATTTGTCCCCAGAAAATAGGGTAATGAATTTTTGTATGGTAATGCAAAAGCATGTCATTCTTATGCTTTGTTTCTTTCTTGTAGTGCAAAAAAACACAACTTATCCCACTTGAAAACCTCATTGCGTTTAAACAAAGCCAACAGAAACTAACACATAATTTATTTGAACAAGGTGATGCTGGACACCTTCAACTTCTAAAGGTCAAAATAGAACCACCTGAAGTAAGACAAGGAAAGGACAGTAAAAAAAGGCAAGGCTTAAGTGAAATTTTATTTGATAATAAAAAGTATGTTTTATGCTATTATGTTTAACAGGCAAAGAAGAAGAGCTGAGAAAGAGCTGCAAGAAAAAAGATGTGAGAAACTGAGGAGAAAACCAAATGTGACTTTTCGACCAGAGAATTCCATAATTAATAATGATGATTCAGAAATCATTAAGAAACCCAAGGTATAGAAAAACTGCTATAGATTCTTCCCTGGATCATAGAGTAATCCTGTGGGAATTCATTTAGGAACAACAAGAACATTGTGGTTCCCATCCTTTGGATGACTTCGACGTTCCTTTTGGTATGTATGTGTATGATTAATGTAATGTCTAAATGATTACTTCCAATGTTTTATTATATTTAAGAAATGCTACAAGATGATAATACTTCAGCTGGATTGCATTTCATGGCCTCTGTAAAAAAGAAAGCTATAGGAAGTCAAGATGCAAGTACAAATACAGACCCAGGTAAATGCTGTTTTACTTTTTAAAAAAATTCAATGTTCCTGATTATTTCTTTTTTAATTTTCAGAACATGAGCCTTTGACTGCTCCTCAGCTCTTGGTCCCAGATGTCTATCTAAATCTGAAGCTTTCCAGTGAAATGTCAGAGAAACCTTGGTCACCCTCAATACCTCATACAGTAACAAACTTGGTTTGTGTTTTATTCAGAAGTTTTAATAATACAACCCTCTTTGGTTTTATGTGTTTTGGCTCAGGTTGGACATACTTATATAAATGTGATTGACATTGAAGCTAATGATCTTCTACAGGAATTACCTGTGAGAGAAGAGCCTTCAAATGATAATGTTATCAAACAGCAAAGCGATCATCTAGCAGTTCCATCGTCTGCAGAGTTACATTATATGGCAGCTTCAGTTACTAATGCTGTTCCCCCACATAATTTTAAGAGTCAAGGTAATTTTTTCCTACTTTTAAAACAAATATAATTCCTCTATGGATTTATTTTCTAAACCTGCAGAAGTAACTCCAGCTTGTCTGGATGGAAAAAGCTTGAGAGCAGGCATTACAGAAGTGAAGGAGCCTAGTGTCACCTCACCTACACCATCAGACATACAGCAGAACAAAGGTAAACAGCCAAGAGGTATAGCATGACCCTCTTCAATTCTGCTTTTATTCTTATTAATATTTAGGTCTGCCAAAACCAGAGTTCCGATTCAAAGGACAGAGCACAAAGTCAGACTCTGCAGAAGATTATCTATTGTGGAAACGGCTGCAAGGTGTCTCTGCAGCTTGCCCTGCACCAAGCTCTGCAGCTCACCAACTAGAGCATCTCAGTGCTAAGCTTCAGAAAATTGACGAGCAGTTGCTAGCAATACAGAACATTGCTGAAAACATAGAACAGGATTTCCCCAAGCCTGAAATGCTAGATCTACATTGTGATAAGGTAGACTACCTTTATTTTTAGTTTTTTGTTTGCTGTTGTTTTGTTGTGTGTGTTTTTTCTACAGATTGGACCAGTGGATCACATTGAATTCTCTTCTGGCCCTGAATTCAAAAAAACATTAGCTTCAAAAACCATTAGCATTTCTGAAGAAGGTTTGTAGGGGCTGATAGGGGCTGGCTGAAGTTTATTTTAATTGTAATATATACTCTGGATTAGTGCGTTTTTTGACCCATATGGATGAAGAAGATCAAAGTGACAAAAAGGAGACTTCAGAACCTGAATTTTCAATAACAGAAAATTATTCTGGTCAGAAAACCTGTGTGTTTCCTACTGCCGATTCAGCTGTCAGCCTTTCCAGTTCCAGTGATCAGAATACTACTTCTCCTGGTATTGTTCTTTACTTTTTCATTTACACATACAAAATTTTTATTAATAATGATTTTTTTTTTAGGTATGAATAGCAGTGATGAATTGTGTGAGAGGTAAATATCTTAAGAGTTAATTCACAATTTTCTTATATTTCTTAAATTACATTTGCAAATGAAGTGTTTCAGTACATCCGCTCCAGATGACTGGATTGACTGATATTGCAGACATTATTGATGACCTTATAATTAAAGACGGAGTTTCCAGTGAAGAACTTGGCTTAACAGAACAAGCTATGGGCACCTCCAGGTAATCATTGAATAATTCATTTTTAACCTGTTGCAAATGATGTCTTGCTTGTTAAATTTCTCAGAATTCAGCATTATTCTGGCAGACATTCACAAAGAACTGACAAGGAAAGAAGAGAGATTCAAGCCTGGATGAAAAGAAAACGAAAAGAAAGAATGGCAAAGTACTTAAATGAGCTGGCAGAAAAGAGAGGGCAAGAACATGATCCTTTCTGTCCCAGAAGCAATCCAGTAAGTCTGCCATGTCAAGGGTAATGGAATTAAATAATGAACCAACTGGGTATTTTTTATGCAGCTTTACATGACTTCAAGGGAAATAAGGCTGAGACAAAAGATGAAGCATGAAAAAGACAGGTGAGTTTGGTAGCTGTAACCCTGTGTTTTCTTTAATAAATGATGCTTAATTCTTTGTCTACAGATTGCTGCTCTCTGAACACTATAGTCGTCGAATCTCACAAGCGTACGGTCTGATGAATGAACTGTTATCTGAGTCAGTACAGCTACCAACTCTACCACAGAAACCATTGCCTAACAAACCCAGCCCTACTCAGTCTTCCAGTTGTCAACACTGCCCTTCTCCAAGAGGGTAAGACAAGGTTTCACATGCCATTTGGCAAGGGAATGTAATAATTATGTGATTTCTACTATAGAGAGAATCAACATGGTCACAGTTTTCTAATAAATCGACCTGGAAAAGTCAAATATATGTCCAAACCGAGTTATATCCATAAGAGGAAGTCTTTTGGGCAACCTCAAGGCTCACCTTGGCCACATGGTAAGACTTAAAGCTTTTTTATAAATTGTCTGGGAAGGCTAATAATGTTTGTCTCTCTGTATAGGAACTGCCACTTTCACCATACAGAAAAAAGCTGGTGGAGCCAAAGCAGCAGTAAGAAAGGCTACGCAGTCTCCAGTTACCTTCCAAAAAGGTAAGGGATAAAGAAGATAAAGTTTTTAGACTCCAATGTGTGCTTTGTTCTTATCCCTTAAAAGGCTCTAATGCTCCGTGTCATAGTCTGCAGCATACAAAAAAACATGGAAGTGCTGGGCTTGCACCTCAAACCAAGCAGGTGTGTGTAGAGTATGAAAGAGAGGAGACTGTGGTGAGTCCCTGGACGATACCTTCAGAAATCCATAAGATTCTTCATGAGAGTCACAATTCCCTTCTACAAGTAAGCATTGTTCTAGATTTTGTTTGTCTAGTTATGCTTTATGTCTTGCTTTGCTTTTCTGTAGGAAAACTTTGGACCTTATTGAGAAGAGGAAAACACTTAATTGGGCAGAAGTCCTAGTGGCACCCACCAGAGCTCTACTGCATTCAGACACTGTTCACACACTGACCATTCATGTGTGTTCAGCATCTGAACTTGGCCTTGTGACGTAGAGACCCTGATGAAAGCTAATGTTTCTGTTTTCATGAAAATATTCAATCTAGGGAACACCTTAGAGGAAAAAAGACTTTTAGGTAAGATTGGTTTGGAAATTGGGAATGACCCAGCTTGTGCCTATATATGTGGGCCTGCAATCAACTTCTGTGGTAGGAGTGAGTTGCCTACCTGAAGGGAAACTTTTTACATAGGATTTAAAAAGATGATACTAATTTAAAAACAAACAACATTTTAAATAGGTTCAAAGCTAGTGAAAGTAAAAATAAACTAATTAATATTACCCCAGTATTAAGAATTTAGCACACCTACAACCATCTGATCTTCAACAAACCTGACAAAAACAAGCAATGGGGAAAGGACTCCCTATTTAATCAATGGTGCTGGGAGAACTGGCTAGCCGTATGCAGAAAATTGAAACTGAACCCTTTCCTTACACCTTCATACAAAAATTAGTTCCAGATGGATTAAAGACTTAAATGTAAAACCCAAAACTATAAAATCCCTAGAAGAAAATCTAGGCAATACTATCTGGGACATAGGCACAGGCAAAGATTTTATAATGCAAATACCAAAATCACTTGCAACACAAGCAAAAATTGACGACTGGGATCTAATTGAACTAAAGAGCTTCTGCACAGCAAAAGAAACTATCACCAGAGCAAGTAGACAACTTACAGAATGGGAGAACATTTTTGCAATCTGTCCATCTGACAAAAGTCTAATATCCAGAGTCTACAAATAACTTAAACAAATTTACAAGAAAAAACCCCATTAAAAAGTGGGCAAAGGACATGAACAGACACTTCTCAAAAGAAGACATGCATATGGCCAACAAACCTATGAAAAGAAGCTCAACATCACTGATCATTAGAGAAATCCTAATCAAAACCACAATGAAATACCATCTCACACCAGTCAGAATGGCAATTATTAAAATGTCAAAAAAAAAAAAAATAACAGATGCTTCCGAGGTTGTGGAGGAAAAGGAACACCTTTACACTGTTGCTGGGAGTGTAAATTAGTTTAACCATTGTGGAAGACAGTGTGGCAATTCCCCAAAGATCTAAAAGCAGAAATACCATTTGACCCAGCAATACCATTGCTGGGTATATATCCAAAGGAATATAAATCATTCTATTATAAAGATACATGGATGCGTATGTTCACTGCAGCACTATTCACAATAGCAAATATGTGGAATCCATCCAAATGTCCATCATAGACTGGACAAATAAAATACTGTACACATATATATACACACCATGAAATACTATGCAGCCATAAAAAAGAACAAGATCTTGTCATTTGCATGGATATGCATGGAGCTGGAGGCCGTTATCCTTAGCAAACTAAGGCAGGAACGGAAAACCAAACAGTGCATATTCTCACTTATAAGTGGGAGCTGAATGGTGAGAACACATGGACACATAGGGGGAACAACACGCCACTGGGGCCTGTTGAGGAGGGGAGGGAGAGAATCAGGAAGAATAGCTAATGGATGCTGGGCTTAACATCTAGGTGATGGGATGATCTGTACAGCAAACCACCACACCACACATTTACCTATGTAACAAACCTGCACATCCTGCATATGTACCCCTTAAAAGCTGAAGATAAAAAATTGTTTTTTAGTGGTTTCTACCTGTAATCTCACTTTGGGAGGCTGACGCAGGAGGATCGCTTGAGCCCAGGAGTTTGAGACCAGCTTGGGCAACAAACAAAGGGAGATCCCATCTCTACAAAAAATTAAAAATTGCTGGGCACGGCGGTTTACACCTGTAATCCCAGCACTTTGGGAGGCCAAGGTGGGAGGATCGCTTGAGTCCAGGAGATCAAGATCAGTTTAGGCAATATAGTGAGACCCTGTCTCTACAAAAAAAATTTAAAAATTAGCCAGGTGTGTTGGTGTGTGCCTGTAGTCCCAGCTACTTGGGAGGCTGAGGTGGGAGGATCACTTGAGCCTGAGAGGTCAAGGTTGCAGTGAGCCATGATCATGCCACTTCACCCCAGCCTGGGTAACAGAGCGAGACCCTGTCTCAAAAAAAAAAAAAAAAAAAAAAAAAGACACACACACACACACAAGTTTCTTGATATAGTGTATTCATAAATATTTTTTATTCTGTCTGTCTCTTAAGACCCAAGTGAAAGGATAATAAATTTTAAAAATATATAAATCAATGCAAACAAAGAGAATTGGAAAAGAGACAATTCTAGATGAAAGATTTCAACAAATTTTCAGAAGACAGAAGACAAAAGCAGCAGCAACAGACGTAACAGGGTGGAGAAAGCCATGATATAATTTATGCAAAAGAGGATAGTGATGAAAAGTGAACTTGAGACTCAGAGCTGATAAGCACAAAAAGGGGCATACCAGCTTTTTGAACAGGGGCATGCAGCTGTTCTACATATGCACTAATAAACCATGAGACAACCATGGTTTATTATTCCATATGTAGACTGGCTGCAACTCTTCATCTCTGCAAACTTCTGCAAAGAATTCCTAGCACCTATACCCCAAGCAAGGGTCCAACTTCTCATCTGATTCGCCTTAGAGCAGAGGTCTGCAAAGTGGCTCAATCCCTCTTCTTACAAATAAGGTTTTATTGAAATGCATCCTGTCTATTCATTTACATATTATCTATGGTAGAATTGCAAAGTTGCAACATAGACCTTACGGCCTGCAAAGCCTAAAATATTTTCTGGCCCTTTACAGAAAAAAGTTTGCTGGCTACTGCCCAGAGTAGAGCCTACCAGAGGAGCTTCACCTACACACTCAGCTTCTTCAGTAAATGTTTTAGTATCATCTTTCCCTAAAACTAAATAGACCACTAGGCATCCTAGATGCATGGAGAAAATCATTATGAAAGGGAAAATCCAAATTAAATAGGCAAAATAATAGAGAAAATAACTCAAGAAGAAATAAAAGAAATGGTTTTTAAAACTAATTGGTATGCTCAATGACAAAGGGAACTCTATTCTCACATTTCTATAAGGTTATTATTTCTTTGGAAAAAAGAGAATTTATGTTTCTGATTGGTGAGTGGCAAGAGTTCAACATCGCCAGGTGTGGTGGCTCATGCCTGTAATTCCAGCACTTTGGGAGATTGAGGTGAGTGGATCACTTGAGGTCAGGAGTTTGAGACCAGCCTGGCCAACATGGTGAAACCCTGTCTCTACCAAAAATACAAAAATTAGCCAGGCGTAGTGGCATGTGCCTGTAATCCCAGCTATTCGGGAGGCTAAGGCATGAGAATCACTTGAATCTGGGAGGCGAAGGTTGCGGTGAGCAGAGATTGCACCTGGGTAACAGAGTGAGACCTTGTCTCAAAAAAACAAAAACAAAAGAAAAAAAAAGTTTGACATCAGTTGCTCCCCCCAGCCCAAATTTTCTCTTTTCTTTTCTTTTTTTTTTTTTTGAGACAGGGTCTTGCTCTGTCACCTAGGCTAGAGTGCAGTGGTGTGATCATTGCCCACTGCAGCCTCTACCTCTTGTTCAAGTGATCCTCCTGCCTTGGCCTCCTGAGTAGCTGGGACCACAGGTAAACACCACCATGCCTGGCTAATTTTTGTTTTTTGTTTTTTTTGTAGTGATTGATAGGGGTTTCACTATGTTGCCTCAGCTGGTCTCTAACTCCTTGGCTCAAGCAATCCTCCCATCTCAGCCTCCCAAAGTGCTGGGATTGCAGGTGTGAGCCACCGTGCCCAGCCTGTTTCCATTTCTTAAGTGAGTGCAATACCTGTATTAAAAACCAATTGCATGTGACACTATTCTTTCCCAACACTTGAGGCTTGACAAGTGAGGGGTAAGCAATTTTTCTTTTGGTAGGCTGCCTAAATAGATAAGTAAGTATCTGCCTTGCCAAATACTCGACCCAGCAGATGCATTGCAAGGTCTAGATTCCGGGAAGAAGGCAGCAAGCTTGATTGTGATTGCAGGTCCAGGTTACAATGTGTTCTGTATTCTGGCTCTACTGACAATAAAGCTGTTAATGTTACCTCCATCTATCTGGCTGCAGTTTATAATTTGAATCAG